ACAGGTGTGTAGCCTAGGAGCAATAGGCTACACCATACAGCCTAGGTGTGTAGTAGACTGTACAAGGCTATACAAGGTTTGTGTAAATGCACTTTGCTGTTTGCACAATGATGCAATCACCTAAGGAGGCATTTCTCAGAACCATCCCGTGATTAAGAGAGGCATGATCGTACAGTCATCATCTCCCTGAAAGCTCAGTCAGCCCTGTGCAGTGCTACTGCCACACTCCCCTTTTGCACATGTAGAAATCAAGGATCTTTGGCTCCTCTGAGTGACTTGTTCCAGGTTTCTCAGTTTTCAAGAGATGGAGGTGGGACTCGAATTGAGATTTCCCTTTCTTGAGAACCTGTGGTCCTTAACCATTAAAACCACTTAAGAGGTCTTCTCTCTCGATCACTACCTACTAAGTGCTAGGCGCGGTGCTGAGGCGTTCTCTTGATTATTATATTGAGTCTTTAGATTTAGGAGAAACAGGCCGAGCGCGCTGACTCACGCCTGTAATCTCAGCACTTTGGGAGGCCGAGGCAGGAGGATCATGAGGTCAGGAGATGGAGACCATCCTGGCTAACACTGTGAAACCCCATCTCTACTAAAAATACAAAAATTAGCAGGCGTGGTGGTGGGCGCCTGTAGTCTCAGCTGCTCGGGAGACTGAGGCAGGAGAATGGCGTGAACCCGGGAGGCGGAGCTTGCAGTGAGCCGAGATCACGCCACAGCACTCCAGCCTGGGTGACAGAGCGAGACTGTCTCAAAAAAAAAAAAAAAAAGATTTAGGAGAAACAAGTCCCGAAGCCCTGACCCTAACACGCAAGGGTTAGTGGAGATGTGGGACTTGAACTCAGCTTCTCCGTTGAGTCTGGCTGTCACCGGGACGCAGGCACGTGCTTGCACACCTCCACGGTGGCGATCCCACCCCCTTAGTAGCGTCCTTAGCTCGGCACTTCTTGCGGGGAAGTTCTTCTTGGCCCAGACCCTCGTCCTAGGCCCCGCGCCGTGGGGGAAGTGAAAGGGGCAGTGTGGGGAAATGGCCGAGAGGTCGGGTCAGGGGTGGTCTGCAGAGAGGCAGGCGGCGGTGCTGAGTCGGGAACCGCGCGCTCACCCGCCCAGTCGGACGGTTCCGGCGGGGGTGGGTGAGACACTGGGAACAGCGGCCAGCTGCAGATGCGGGGGCGTGCGCGGTTGGGGGGCAGTGAGGGTCGCCGCGGCGGCGCGCAGCACGGCGGGAACATGGCGCGCGGAACCGGCGCACGCGCCTAGCTGGTGGGACCGTTAGCTCGAGGCGGACGCGGCCCGGACCCCGTGGATATGGAGCAGTGGCCGCCGCCGGCGCCCGAGCCGGCCCAAGGGCCGACCCCCGCAAGGAGCTGAAGGCGGCGGGAGACCGAGTCGCCGCCAGCGTTGGCGCCGGTGAGTGCGTGAGGGGCTCGGGCCGGGAGACTTCTTATTGATACCTAGTTTTATTCCTTTGTAGTCAAAGAAGATGGCCACGGAGACAGCAGCGTGGTCAGAGTGGTAGGAGCCGGCCATCAGCGAGAGCTGCTCCATGCCTGGCTGCTGGGTGCTACAGCCTGTGGCCCATTGGCTTGCCTCACTGTGGTTGGTGGTGGCGGTGACAGAGACTGCAGCATGACCAAAGTGGTAGGACAGGGGCTATCCAGGGCTGCACCTTTCTAACCCTTCCACCCCTCACATCTTCCTCTAGGCTTTTCTGGCTTTGCCCGCCCAGCTGCTCCATGCCAGGAGGAGGAGGAGACACCTAGAGCCTGCGACACCACGGCTCGCCTCGCTGCGGGAGGGTGGCATCAACGGAGACTGCAGTGCACCAGAGTGGTAGGAGAGCGGCCGCACTAGGAGGGCAGGTGGCTGCAGCCAGGGTTGGGGGTCAGGCTTACAGCAATGGATGGGCTGCAGCAGTGGCCAGGTGGTAGGAGCCTTGTAGGGAGGGCTGGCGCATTGGCAATGGCTTTGCCCTGCCCATGCCGTGGATCTGACCCTGTACTGCCCTGCCTTGCCCTGTACCTGCCCTACTGTTACCTGGACTGTCTCGGCCCTGTCCTGCTCTGGTCCCATCCTGACCCTGTCTTGGCCCTGTGCTACCCTGTCCTTGCCCTGGTCTTGCCCTGGCACTGGCCCTGCCCTGAACCTGCCCTGGCCTGACCTTGGCTCCGGCCCTGGCTCTGGCCCTGCCCCTTGTCCTGACCCTGGTGCTGTCATGGCACTGGCCCTGCCAATGGTCATGGTCCTGCTCCTGTTCTGGCCCTGACCTGGCCTTGGACATGTCCTGGCCCTGCTTTGGCCCATCCCTGCCCTGGCCCCACCATAGGCCTGCCTGTTCTACCCTCTCCTGGCACTGACCTTGCCCTGTCATGGCCTAGTGGTGCCATTGCCCTGCCTTACCCTGCGCTGGTTGTGCCTTGGCCCCGCTTGGTGCTGGCCGCTCCCTGGACCTGCCCTGACCCTGCCTTGGCTTTTGCCCTGCCCTCACTATGGCCTGGCCCTGACCCTAGCCCTGGTCCTGCCATATCCCTGGCCCTGCCCTTATCCAGGCCCTGCCCCTGCTGCTGCCCTGGCCCTGGCCTGGAACCTGGTCCTGTCAAGGACCTGCCCTGACTCTGCCATGGCCCTGGCCCTGCTCTGCCTTGTTCCTGGCCCTGACCCAGACCCAGACCCTTTCCTGGCTCTGCACTGGCCTTTCCGTGGTCCTGAGCTGGCAGTGGTCTGCCCCTGGTCTTGCCATCACCCTGCCCTGCTGTGCTCTGGATGTGTCATCACCCTGACCTGGCCCTACTCTGCCTTTGACCCTGCCCTGGCCTTACCTTGGCCCTCACCCTAGTCTTCGCTAGGCCCTGCTCTGGAGCTGGCCCTAGCACAGACCTGGCCCTGACCCTGGCCCTGGTCTTTGTCCTGCCATAGCCCTGGCCCTGAAGTGAACTTCGAGGTGTCCTGGCCCCGGCGTAACATAGCTCTGCATTGGCATGTCCCTGCCCTGCCGCTACCATCGCCTTGCCCTGCTCTGCCCTGTCCCAGTACTGACCTGGCCATGCTATTTCCCTGCCCTACCCTGCCTTGGCTGTGCCCTGGCTCGGTTCTGGCCCTGGCCCCGGCCCTGCCCTGCCCTGGACATGCTCTGACACTGCCTCAGCCTCGGCACTAGCCTGGCTCTTCTTTGGCATCAGCTCTGCTCTCTGTGTGGACCGGCTCTTGTCCTGTCCTGCACTGGCCATACCATGCCCTGCCCTGCCCTGCCCGACTCAGCCCTGGCTCAGCCCTGGCCCAGCCTTGGCCTTGGCATTGCCCCTGGTCCTGCCATATTTCTTGCCCTGTCCCTACCCTGGCCTTGGCCCTGACCCTTACCTTGCCCTGGCCCTGCCCTTGCCCTAACGCAGCCCCTGGCCCTGTCATGGCCCTGCCCTGGACCTGTCCTGGCCCTGGCCCTTCCCTGCTTGAGACCTTGCCCTGGTTCTCCCCTGGCCCTGACCCTGAAATGCCTGGCCCTACCCTGGCCTTGCACTGCTCTGGCCCTTGCCCTGACTCTGGTCCTGTCACTGGCCTAGCCCCAGCCCTGTTGCTGGTCTTACCGTGGCCCAGACCCTGCCTTGGCCCTTCCCTGACACTGTCCTGGACCCTGGCTGTGCCAAGATCCTGCACTGACCGTGTCCTTGTTTTGCTCCTGCCCCAAACCTGGTCCTGCCCAGGCCATGGCCATGGCCCTGGCCCTGGCCCTGCCCTGGCTGTTCCCTGGCCCTGCCCTGCCTTGGCCCTATGCTTTCCTGGCCCTGTCTTGCCTGTCCTGGCCCTGCCTTGGCCCTAGCCTGGCTTTGACCCTGCCCTGGCCCTACCTTGGCCTTCACCCTAGCCTTACCTGGCCACTCTGTTGGACCTGGCCATAGCACAGACCTGGTTGTGGCCCTGGCCCTGCCATGGCCCTGTCCCAGACCCTAGCCCTGCCAGGTACCTGTCCTGGCCCAGCTCTGGGCCTGGCTTTGTCCCTGGTTCTTAGATGAACCTGGCCCTGCACCTGCCCTTGCCCTTGCCCTGGCACTGGCCTTGGACACGTCCGTGGTCCTAACCCTGGCCCTGCCCTGGAGCTGCCACTGTCTTGGCCCTGCCCTGGCTCTGGCCCTGCCCCGGCCCTGGCCCTGCCCCGGCCCCAGCCATAGACCTGCCCTGGTTGGTCATGCCCTACCTTAACCCTGTGCAACCCTGGGCCTGCTCCACCCTGCCCTGGCCCTGCCCTCCCTTTGGCCCTGCCATGACCCTGCCTTGGCCCTCACACTGGCCCTAGCACAGACCTGGTCCTATCTGTGGCCTTAGCCTGGCATTGACCCCTGCTCCTGACCCTGGCCCTGCCATGGCCCTTGCCCTGCCAATGACCCTGACAGCCCTGGCCCTGGCCCTGTCTTGGCCTTGGCCCTGAACTGGCCCTGCCCTGACCCTGGCCCTGAAGTGGATTTGCAGGTGTCTTGTCCATGATTTAACCTGGTCTTATCATGGCCCTGTCCCTCCCCTGGCTCTGTCCTGGTCTTGTGCTGACCCTGACCCAGACCTTGGCCCTGCCCCAGCCTTGTCCTTGACCTGGCCATGGCCCTGCCTCTGCCCTGGACCAGCGCTGGCACTGGCATGGACCCTGGCCCTGGCCGTTCACTACTTAAGGCCATACCCTGGCCCAGCCCTGGTCCTGACCCTGTCCTGGCCCTAATTTGGCCTGGCTCTATCCTGGCATGCTATTCTGGCCCTGGCCCTGACCCGGCCCCTGTCCCTGTCCTGGCCCCAGCCCCATTGCTGGTCCTGCCATGGCCCTTGTTCTGACATTGCCCTTTCCTGGTTCTGGCCCTGGTCTGAACCCTGGCCCTGCAATAGACCTGCCTTGGTCCTGCCCAGACCCTGGCTCGGGCCCTACCTCTGCCCTGGCCATACCCTTGCCCTGGCCTGGACCTCGGTCCTGGTCCTTGTCCTGCCCCAGCCATGGTCCTGGCCCTGCCCTGCCTGTGCCCTGTTCTATCCTGGGCTGGCCCTGCCATGGCCTGGTCTTGCCATTGCCCTGCCTTAGCCTGCCCTGCTTGTGCCCTAGATCTGCCCCGGCCTTTGTCCCGTCTTGGTTCTAGCCTTGACGCAGCCCTGGACCTTCCCTGACCTTGCCTTAGCCCTGGCACTACCCTGGCCTTGGCTTGGCATTTGCCCTACTCTATGGCCTGGCTCTCGTCCTGCCCTTATGCAGGCCTGACCCTGCCTGTGCCTTGGCTTTGGCCTGGACCTTGGCCATACAGTGACCCTGCCATGACCCTTTCCTGGCCCTGGCCTGGAACCTGGCCCTGCCAAGGACTTGCCCTGGCTCTGTCATGGCCCTGGCCCTTTTCTGGATTTGGATGTGTCCTGTCCCTTATTTCCCCAGCGCTTCCCTGGCTCTGCCATACCCCTTCTCTGGGGTAGGGCCAGGGTCAGGACCAGGGTAGGGCCATGGTAAGGCCTGAAGATGGGAAGGGCCAAGGCAGCGGCAGGACCAGGGAAGGGTCAGGGCCAGGAATGTGGTAGGACTAGGGGCAGAGCCGGTACTAGGGCTGAGCCGGGGCAGAGCAGGAGAGATTACGTTAGGCTGTTATGTAAAATTTTTATTTTAGATTTTTAAGATAACTACAGTAGTAGTAATAATGTCTATACTATGTTGTTTGTAATAGTAATAATATTTGCAGTAAATAATCACTAAATTTTAACTAATACTATCTTTGCTTCCAGTAGTATTCTATGAGTATAATTTTATCAATATGTAAATATGTGAGGCATTGATTCTCACAATAATTCTACATGCTAGGTACTTAAAGCATCCCCATTTTCCAAATGTAGGAAACAGCCATAAAGAAGTTAAATACTTGGCCAGATTACTCCTGTAATCCCAGCACTTTGGGAGGCCAAGGCAGGCAGATGGCTTGAGCTCAGGAGTTTGGAACCAGCCTGGGCAACATTGTGAAACCCCATCTCTACTAAAAATGCACAAAAAGAGCTGATTTAAGTTTCTTGTAGGATTCTGGTTATAAAACACTGGTCAAACACACAGGGCATGGATAGGGCAGGGCCAGGGACAAGGTCAGGCCAGGAAGGGGCCAGGGCCAAGGCAGGGCCAGAGCTGGACTTGGAGGTGTCCTGGTCTGATTTGCCCTGCCCCAACGTTGGCCCAGCCCTGCTCTGGCACTTCCTGTCATGCCCTGTCCCTGGCCTGAGCATTGGCCCTGTCCCTGTCCTGCTTCTGGCCCTGCCCCGGAGTTGACCAGGCACTACCATGGCCCAGTCCTGCGTTGCCCTGCCCTCCTCTGCCCTGGCGCTGCCATGGCCCTGCTTGGGCCCTAGCTCTGCCTCGACTCTGGACCTGCCCTGACTCTGCTCAGCCCTGGATCTACCCTGACTCTGCCTTGGTGTTGCCCTCCCATCTCTATGGCCT